GGCCTCACCTCTACCCAAACCCTAGGTTCCCGGTCCCGAGTACAGTCTGTATCAAACCCACGATTTTCTCCAGCTCAGAACCCAGGGCTCTGCCCCAGTCGTTAGAATATAGGTCTCTTCTCCCAGAATCCCAGCCGGCCAATGGAAACCTCACGCTGGGTCCTAATTACCAGTCTTTAAAGGCCCAGCCCCTAGAAACCCAAGCTCCTCCTCGGAACCGCTCACCTAGAGCCAGACCAACGTTACTCAGGGCTCCTCCCAGCTTGTAGGAGCTGAGGTTTCACCCTTAACCCAAGGAGCACAGGTCCCACCTCCAGCCCGGGAGCCTAGGACCACTCAGCCCCTAGGAGTATATTTCCGCACTTCAGAATTCCATATCTTGCGAATCCAAGCTCCCTGCCCCAAATAACTTCAGTCCTGCTCCAGAATTTGGAAATCCTAGTTTCCTCTCCTTCGTATCCCGAGTCTGGGACACAAAACTCCGCCCCCAGCCTATGAGCATCCTGAGCCCCGCCCTCTTCCTGACGAAACTGGCCCCGGATCAGAGCAGGACCTCCCTTCCGACCCTCTGGGAACCTCCCAGAGGTCCAGCCCATCTCGGAGCATCCCGGAGGAAATCTGCAGAGGGTTAGGAGTGGGTGACAAGAGCCTGATCTCTTCCTGTTTTGTACATAGATTTATTTTTCAGTTCCAAGAAAGATGAATACATTTTGTTAAAAAAAATATAAAGCGCAAGTCCATGTTTATCTGGGAAATTGGGGATGGGGCGGGGAGTGGAGCGCCCCCTCTTCCCTCTGTCTTCTGGCTCCCGGGACTTTGCGCTCCCTACCTGTGGAGCGCGAGCGACAGTGGCGGCGGAAGGACGTAGGCTCCGCCCCGGCCTTGGGGCTTCCCCGCGCCGCCGAGGGCCCGTCCCGCGGGCGCCTCCTCCCGGACTGGCGGTGGGGCATCCCCGGCGCGGCCCCGCCCCCGGGCCTCAGCCCCGCCCCCGCGGCCTCAGAGCCACGGGCGCCCGCCCCGCCCCGCGCCGCCCCGCGCCGGCTCCGCAGCTCGCGCCCGCCCGCCTGCCGGCCCGCCCGGCGCCGGGCCATGGCGCTGCTGCGGGATGTGTCGCTGCAGGACCCGCGGGACCGCTTCGAGCTGCTGCAGCGCGTGGGGGCCGGGACCTATGGCGACGTCTACAAGGTGCGACGGGACGGGCGGGAGAGCCGGGAGGACCCCCATCCCGCTTCACCCTCCGCCCCTGCAGGCCCGCGACACGGTCACGTCCGAACTGGCCGCCGTGAAGATAGTCAAGCTAGACCCAGGTGAGGGCCCGGGTCGGGCCTCTGCGCCAGAGGCGCCTTCCCCATGATGCTTTGTGCTTCCCAGGGGACGACATCAGCTCCCTCCAGCAGGAAATCACCATCCTGCGTGAGTGCCGCCACCCCAATGTGGTGGCCTACATTGGCAGCTACCTCAGGTGAGGCTGCCTTATCCTCCTGGCCCCAGGCAGCTTTGTGCCCACCCCAGCTCTTTGTCCCTAGGAATGACCGCTTGTGGATCTGCATGGAGTTCTGCGGAGGGGGCTCCCTGCAGGAGATTTACCATGGTGAGGCCAGGGCTCCAGGCCCCAGCAGGCCCCCCCCAAGCCAGCCTCTCCCTTTTCCTTTCAGCCACTGGGCCCCTGGAGGAGCGGCAGATTGCCTACGTCTGCCGAGAGGCACTGAAGGTAGCTGGGCCTGTGAGGTGCCCACACCTCTGGGCTGCTCTCAGGGACTCCTCTTTGTCGCCAGGGGCTCCACCACCTGCATTCTCAGGGGAAGATCCACAGAGACATCAAGGTAGGCACCTAGCTGGGGGCACTCCTGGGGAGCAGATGGGATTGTCTCTCCTCCATTCCCACAGGGAGCCAACCTTCTCCTCACTCTCCAGGGAGATGTCAAACTGGGTCAGTACCCTGGGGACACCATCAGGGTGAGGGGGCTGGTGAGAGTGGCTGTTTCTCCCCACAGCTGACTTTGGGGTGTCAGGCGAGCTGACAGCGTCTGTGGCCAAGAGGAGGTCTTTCATTGGGACTCCCTACTGGTGAGGCTGCGCCTGGGGCGGAGGGGTAGGGGCCCGGCCATCCCATCTGTGACCCCACCTCTAGGATGGCTCCCGAGGTGGCTGCTGTGGAGCGCAAAGGTGGCTACAATGAGCTATGTGACGTCTGGGCCCTGGGCATCACTGCCATTGAGCTGGGCGAGCTGCAGCCCCCTCTGTTCCACCTGCACCCCATGAGGTCAGCCCAACACTTGCCCCTCACCTGACCCTGCCTGTGGCCCCTGACCTCGCGCCCTCCACAGGGCCCTGATGCTCATGTCGAAGAGCAGCTTCCAGCCGCCCAAACTGAGAGATAAGACTCGCTGGTAAGGGCCACACCCTGCTGCCGGGACCCCCTATCTGGCGCTGGGGGGCTCTTGTGCCTTCTAGGACCCAGAATTTCCACCACTTTCTCAAACTGGCCCTGACCAAGAATCCTAAGAAGAGGCCGACAGCAGAGAAGCTCCTGCAGGTGGGAGGCAGGGGGCCGGGAGAGAGGCCCAGCAACCTGATCACCCCCCTCCCCCACTTTCCAGCACCCGTTCACGACTCAGCAGCTCCCTCGGGCCCTCCTCACACAGCTGCTGGACAAAGCCAGTGACCCTCATCTGGGGACCCCCTCCCCTGAGGACTGTGAGCTGGAGGTAGGTGAGGGGGGCTGGAAAGTGAGTCTTGGGGTGTGTCCACACTGTTTCTGTTTTTCCTTAGACCTATGACATGTTTCCAGACACCATTCACTCCCGGGGGCAGCACGGCCCAGCCGAGAGGACCCCCTCGGAGATCCAGTGTGAGTCTGCAGCAGGGGCTGTGTGTGTGCAGGCTCCTTCACTCTTGTACTCTGGGCCCCCCAGTTCACCAGGTGAAATTTGGCGCCCCACGCAGGAAGGAAACTGACCCACTGAATGAGCCGGTGAGTGGGCAGGCCTTGAGGGGAAGGTGGTGTCTTCCCCGGTCTCTACCTTGGTTTCCCCCAGTGGGAGGAAGAGTGGACACTACTGGGAAAGGAAGAGTTGAGTGGGTAAGTGAGGTATGGGGAAGCTGCAGGGGGTGTTGACCTCTGACCCCTTTTCCCCACTGCCCAGGAGCCTGCTGCAGTCGGTCCAGGAGGCCCTGGAGGAAAGGTGAGGGATGTGGGCCTGGGGGAGGGGCAAGGCTCATGCCTCACGCCTCATCTCCCTCCCACAGGAGTCTGACTATTCGGTCAGCCTCAGAATTCCAGGTGCCACACAGAGGGAGGCTGGAGCTGGGATCACGGCCGGGCTGGGCCCTGCCCCTCCTACCAGGAGCTGGACTCCCCAGACGATACCATGGGAACCATCAAGCGGGCCCCGTTCCTAGGGCCACTCCCCACTGACCCTCCAGCAGAGGAGCCTCTGTCCAGTCCCCCAGGTGAGTCTCAGGCTTGGGAGGCCAGGAGGCAGAGCAGGAAATTACAGCACGCCTGTGCCTGCAGGAACCCTGCCCCCACCTCCTTCAGGCCCCAACAGCTCCCCACTGCTGCCCACGGCCTGGGCCACCATGAAGCAGCGGGAGGATCCTGAGGTAAGAGGGTGCTACAGTGGGGTGGGGAGACGATATCAGCCCTGACTCCTTTCCTCCCTCCCAGAGGTCATCCTGCCACGGGCTCCCCCCAACTCCCAAGGTGCATGTAAGTGTTTGCCCCAAGCCCTGCAGTCCCACACTCCCTCGCCAGCCTCTTGCCTCCTCTGCAGATGGGCGCCTGCTTCTCCAAGGTCTTCAATGGCTGCCCCCTGCGGATCCACGCTGCTGTCACCTGGATTCACCCTGTTACTCGGGGTAGGTGGGGGCAGGGAGGAAGCGGGAGCCCATCTGACCTCTGACCCCATGCCCAAACTGGCAGACCAGTTCCTGGTGGTAGGGGCCGAGGAAGGCATCTACACACTCAACCTGCATGAACTGCATGAGGATACGCTGGAGAAGGTGAGGCCCGGCTGGCTGTGGGGGGCAGAGGCGTGCTGACCATCTGTCCCTCTGTGGCCTCCAGCTGATTTCACATCGCTGCTCCTGGCTCTACTGCGTGAACAACGTGCTGCTGTCACTCTCAGGTACAAGGTGGGATGGGCAGGGAGGCAGGGTCACCCCAGGCCTGGCCTCTTCCTGTTTCTGCAGGGAAATCCACGCACATCTGGGCCCATGACCTCCCAGGCCTGTTTGAGCAGCGGAGGCTACAGCAACAGGTTCCCCTCTCCATCCCCACCAACCGCCTCACCCAGCGCATCATCCCCAGGTCAGGGATCTTGGGCGTGCAGGGAGCGGGAGCCAGACACAGGCCCTGGTTATCACCCCTACAGGCGCTTTGCTCTGTCCACCAAGATTCCTGACACCAAAGGCTGCTTGCAGTGTCGTGTGGGTAAGAAATGGGCTGGGCGGGGTGGGGCGGGGAGCCCGGTGCCCACTGCCTGCTCCCCTGCCAGTGCGGAACCCCTACACGGGTGCCACCTTCCTGCTGGCCGCCCTGCCCACCAGCCTGCTCCTGCTGCAGTGGTATGAGCCGCTGCAGAAGTTTCTGCTGCTGAAGGTGAGGGGCGGTGGGGGGAGGCCCAGGGCACCATGGAGACCTGAGCATCCCTGCTGCCCCCTAGAACTTCTCCAGCCCTCTGCCCAGCCCAGCTGGGATGCTGGAGCCGCTGGTGCTGGATGGGAAGGAGCTGCCGCAGGTGTGTGTTGGGGCCGAGGGGCCTGAGGGGCCCGGCTGCCGCGTCCTGTTCCATGTCCTGCCCCTGGAGGCTGGCCTGACGCCCGACATCCTCATCCCACCTGGTGAGCAGAAGGGCCAGGCTGCTGGGGGTGGGAGCCAGGCCATGTCTCTCTTCTCTGCCTGCAGAGGGGATCCCAGGCTCGGCCCAGCAGGTGATCCAGGTGGACAGGGACACAATCCTAGTCAGCTTTGAACGTGAGTGCCCTGGGGGCAGGGCTTAGGGCAGGCGTCCCCACTCACCAATTCCTTCCCTGTGCAGGCTGTGTGAGGATTGTCAACATGCAGGGCGAGCCCACGGCCACACTGGCACCTGAGCTGACCTTTGATTTCCCCATCGAGACTGTGGGTGAGTGAGCCAGAGGTGGGGTGCAGGCCTTTGTGCAGGGCTGATGGTGGCCTGGCCCCCATAGTGTGCCTGCAGGACAGTGTGCTGGCCTTCTGGAGCCATGGGATGCAAGGCCGAAGCCTGGATACCAATGAGGTGAGTGGGGCCCAGGGACCTTGCTGTCCCCTGTGGCCTCAGTGCTTCCCACCTGTCTTCCCAGGTGACCCAGGAGATCACAGATGAAACAAGGATCTTCCGAGTGCTTGGGGCCCACAGGTAGGCGGTGGTACCCTAGCCTCCCCTTCAGACCCGCCCTGCCCCCTACTCCTCTCTCCTCCAGAGACATCATCCTGGAGAGCATTCCCACTGACAACCCAGAGGCGCACAGCAACCTCTACATCCTCACGGGCCACCAGAGCACCTACTAAGAGCAGCGGGCCTGTCCAGGGGCTCCCCGCCCCACCCCACGCCTTAGCTGCAGGCCCTTTTGGGCAAAGGGGCCCATCCTAGACCAGAGGAGCCCAGGCCCTGGCCCTGCTGGGGCTGAAGGTCAGAAGTAATCCTGAGAAATGTTTCAGGCCTGGGGAGGGAGGGGAGCCCCCGACGCCTCTGCAATAACTGGACCAGGGGGAGCTGCTGTCACTCCCCCATCCCCGAGGCAGCCCAGTCCCTAGTGCCCAAGGCAGGGACCCTGGGCCTGGGCCATCCATTCCATTTTGTTCCACATTTCCTTTCTACTCTTTCTGCCAAGAGCCTGCCCCTGCATTTGTCCTGGGAAACACGGTATTTAAGAGAGAACTATATTGGTATTAAAGCTGGTTTGTTTTAGTCCTCTGGTCCCTCTGGGTAGGGGGAGTGAACCCACCTCATCTCCCGCCTCCTTCCCTCCAACACACGTTTCTGTGGGCACCACAGAAGGGCAGGGCCCCCAGGGTTTTGGAGAAGCCAGGTAGAGGTGACAGGAGGCCATGGCCCCCAGCAGCCTTCTAGGGGCACTGTGCCTTCCCCTGCATCCTTGCTCAGAACTGACCCTCAGCTTTGCAGTTTGAGGGCTCTGCTGTAGTTTAGCACCCCAAGGACTCATGCAGATGGGGGGACCTCAACAAAGGGACTCTCATCCAGGGCACCCTTGCCCCACGTAGGATCTCACTGGGTGACCCCTGGAAGGGCCCAGGAGGAGCCCCCAGAGGGCTGTTCCCTCCATTCCCATGGAGGCTGCTGCCCATGGAGGTAGCCTGTGTGACCTGTATCCCCTGCCTCCACCTACTGCCTAGGTGTTAGACCAGGAACATCAGATGACAGCACGATCATCAGATTGGATGGGAAGGCTAGCCTGTGTCCGTCTACCAGACTCCCAAGGGCTGCCTCAGTGCCAGGCCCTGGGGTCACTACCAGAAACAGACCAGCCCCCAGGGAGGGCGTCCTCCTTGCTGGAGCCTGCATCTTGAGGGCATGGCCATTCTCCTGTAGCTTGTGCTTACGCTGTCATTCTCCAAGGGTCTGTCTGCTCAGCTCTGAATGCCAGGGCCCCCAGGGCTGGGCATCCTCTTTTGCCCCAGGCACTGATCAGCCGCTCTTGACTGGAGCCTTTGGGCAGCTGCAGCCCAGGAGGCAGGATGGGAACTGCCTTGAGGGCCCACAGCTGGGGGGCTGGGAAGGTGGGGGCAGGGTGGGGGGAACAGCTGGAGCAAAGGCCCCATGGTCACCCCTACATTCAAGGCAGGTGTTGGAGGAAGACCTTTGCACCTGGTGGGTGGCAATAAAGACTTGCGGAGTGACGTGGTAGGTGGATGGCAGCCATGCGAGTAGGCTCAGTGGTTCCCAGGGTGTCACACTGTCCCCTCAGCCACCCTCCAGCAGAGTTTCAACTGTTCTGACTCTGTCCAGTGACTGGGAGGGTTTCTTGGCTGGAATGGGGAGCCAGCCCAGGGGAGGGAACACATCTCTTCACACCAGGCATTCACACCCATGTTCCCGTGAGCCCCAAGGAGGGTGAGGGGCACCTTCCAAATTGGGGTCGGTGGTAACAGGGATACAAAGTGAATTCCTAACTTCCAATTTTCCAGATTTCTCGGAGGAATGTTGGGACCAGGGTGGGGTAAGTGGGGACAGGGAGGTGAGCTCCTGCTCAGCAAAGGCCCTGACCAAAGGCGCCCTGGGGAGGACTGGCTTTCCGTTCACCAACCGGCCAGCAGCAGACAGTGCCTCCTTGTGGCGGATCTTCCCGGACCTCAGATTCAGTCTGGAAACGGGGTTTGGACTGCAGAGTGTAAACTGCCAAAGTGGGGGCCTCCCATAAAACGCTTGCTGCCAGCAAAGGCAGGCCAAGAGCAAAGAAAGGCCGAGAAACCAGGGAATATGCACTGAGAGACTAACACTTTAAATTTTATTTATGTATTTTTAAATGCGTAACCTTTGCCCATGGTACATATTTTTTTAAATACAGCAGAGATATAATGAAGTCTCCCTCTTACCCCGTCCCCAGCCACCCTGGTCTCAGTTACTTATGAACCCTTCTAGAAGTATTTTGCGTATTTAAGCAATTTGGTATATTTTATTCTTGGCGATTTTTTATATACGTATTAACATATTCCACATACTGTACTGACCTTGCCCTTTAAAAATATATCCTGGGGGGCCAGGTGTGGTGGCTCACACCTGTAATCCAAGCACTTTGGGAGGCCGAGGCGGGCGAATCACGAGGTCAGGGGTTCGAGACCAGCCTGGCCAACATGGTGAAACCCCGTCTCTACTAAAAATACAAAAAATTAGCTGGGCATGGTGGCGAGTGCCTGTAATCCCAGCTACTCGGGAGGCTGAGGCAGGAGAATCGCTTGAACCTGGGAGGCGGAGGTTGCAGTGAGCCTAGAACATGCCACTGCACTCCAGCCTGGGCGACAGTGCAAGACTCCGTCTCAAAAAAAAAAAAAAGAGAAAAAAATATATATATATCCTGGAGAATATGAATGTATTAAATTATCACATGCACCCTGAAAAGATATGTATATATCCTGGAGAGTTTTGCGTTAAAGATCTCCCTTTAAAAAAAAATTTTTTTTTTTTTACAGCTAGTGGTATTCCATTGTGTATGTTTCCCATAACAAATGTTAATGACCTGCAGTGAGATCCCTATTGGTGGAAATTTGAGTTGTTTTTACTACTTTTATATTACAAACAATGCTGCAATAAATATTATTAGGCTAGTGCCCCTCTGTACATATTCAAGCACTTCTAGAAGATAAGTTCCTGGAAGCAGCATTAATGAGTTAGCGGTGGCTACATATGCCGTGGTGATAGCTGCTGTCCAGTTGCCCCTCCATGGGCAGAAACCTGTGGGAGGGTCAGACCAGACTCTTTAAGTCATTCTTGAGGACAAGTAGAAGGGACGTGGGCCCCCCCAGGATGTTCAGGTAACTGGCCCATACCCGGAGTCATCCTGGTGAAAGTCAAGGGGAGCACCATGATGTGTGCTTCGGGACGGCGGAGGATCTGCCGTGTTCCCTGTGGCATGTCCAGCACCTGCTCACTACCAGTGCTCAGGAGACCCTCACGAGTAAGGGAATGGACAAGATGTGGTGAAGAGGAGTCCCTGCAATCTGCCCTTGGACTGGGTGAGCCACCCCAGCTCGCTGAGCTTTACTTTCCTTAGGTTTACCATATCCAAAGCCAACTGCAGGGCTGTCAGGAGGATCAGAAATACTGTAACAGACATAATGCAATAACATAGATGACTCTTAGAGGTAAATTAAAACAGCACTTTATGCACAGTACGATAGCATATTATAAAGCTCAAAAACAAAATGAAACCATCTATTGTTTAGCAATACATGCCCAAGATACAACCCTATTAAAAAATCATGGGAAGGAAAAGCACAAAATCTGAGATGGTCGTCCCTGAGAGGAGTGTGGGATGGGATAAGGAAGGAGCCCAGGAATTTTTAAAGGTATTGGTAATATCTTAGCTCTCAGGTTTGGTGGTAGGTTCATGGGTATTTAAGTTATAACTCAGTTCCTAACTCACATAAGGTGCCACACATCCTTTTGTATGTATCAAATATTATGTCATAAAATTTTAGTTTGGGCATGGTGGTTCATGTCTGTAATCCCAGCACTTTGGGAAACTGAGGCAGGCAGATCACTTGAACCCAGGAGTTCTAGACCAGCCTGGGCAACATGACAAAACCCTGTCTCTACAAAAGATACACAAATTAGCTGGACATGGTGGCACTCGCCTGCAGTCCCAGCTACTCTGGAGGCTAAGGTGGGAGGATTGCTTGAGCCTAGGAGTTCAAGGCTGCAGTGAGCTATGAACTTGCCACTGCACTCCAGCCTGGGTGACAGAGTGAGAACCTGTCTCAAAAAGAAAAAAAAAAAAAGGAAAAAAATTTTTAAAAAATATTTAAAAGTAATCACCGAAAAAATAGAACTCGCTTGAAAGACAAGACCAAAAACGAAGAGGACGTTTCCCTAGATGGTGAAAACAAGTGGGGCGGAATCACTGCAGCGTCCTGCACAGAACTCTGGAATTGCCACTTTGCAGTTGCTGCCTTCTAGTGTGTATTGTTGAAAGACAGTTTTATTGAGGCATAATTGGCATACAATAAGCTGCATATAAAAATGTGTACGTGATGACTTTTGACATACGTGTACACCCGTGAAGCTATTTCCACAATCAAGATAATCACCATCCCCTTCACTCTGGAAAGTTTCCCATGCCCTTGGTAAGCCCACCCTCCTGCTTCTTGCCTCCCATCCCCAAGTAACAACTGTGCTGCTTTCTGTCACTACAGGTTAATCTGCACTTTCTAGAATGTATGTAAATAGAATCACACAGTATGTACTTGTGTTTTGTCTGGCTTCTTGCTTAGCTGAGCATAAGGATTTGCGAGTCATCCCTGTTGCATGCATTAATATTTTATTCCTTTTTATTGCCAAGTAGTATTCCATTGTTTGGATGCACCAGTTTGGTTAGCTGTTCACCTGTTGATGGACATTTGGACCATGTTCCGTTGTGAACTATTACAAATAAAGCTGCTATAAACATTCATGTACCTGTCTTTGTTGGATATATTCTATCAT